AGAATATGCTAAACTATTGCTCCTAAGGGAAATGCAAAGTTCTGTTCCTGCAAGCTTCTGGTCACATTTTTGTTAAATGATCAATATATTAATAAAACCTTCTTTTATGTGTATTTTTGTTTAAGGGCACCTTACTTAATATGTATTGTATCACTAACATTGAACTCATGGCCAACAGCGCTAACTCTTGCACGAATGAAGCTTATCCAATGTGTGTTTTCTCTGTAAAGTGCATCTCAGCCTTCTTGCATTTCTGCACTATGCTGAGACGCCATTATAAACAGTGAAATCACCAAGAAAAAGCACAAAAATGCACACACATGACACCAAATATGCTACCAGTAAAGAGAGTCCCGATTGAGACCCCAAGAGGGTTCTTGGATCTCACACAGAAAGGAATTCACCGCCCCCCCGCATTCCCCCACCCTATTCCCCGCCCCCCAACACCCCCAGCCCCACCCAGCCCGGCCCTGGCTCCGCGCCTCCCCCAGCCCCGCCCCGCTTCAGAGGCCCGGACCCCGACGGCGGCGGCCCCGGGACCCACGGCGAGCGGGAAAGGCAGAGTGGCTGCAAATGGAAAACGACGGGCGCCGCGGGGCTGCAGGCGCTTCCGCCCCCGCCCCGGGCCTGGACCTTCGGGGTCACCTGACTCCGACCTGCCCGGGCCGGGCGGCACGGGGGGTAAAGTCCGGGCCGGGGTCAGGAGCGCGGCTGCGGGCCGTGGGGGGCGGGGTCCCGGAGTTCTGCCCCTCGCAGCTCCAGGCTCCTCCTCAGCTTCCCTCTCCTGCCTCCCACCCCCCCGGGGGCGGGGCGACCCTGGGCACCGAGACAGACCCGCGGGTGGGAGATGCGGGGAGACCCTGGGCGGGGGACCCGAGGGTGGAGTGGGCGGGGCGACCTTGGGCGCTGGCCTCAGCCTGCGGGCCCTGGAGCCAGGTGCACAGCGCATCGCCCGAGGCTGTCACCGCCCTGCCCCGCCCACCCCAGCTGTCCTGGACCCAGGGGCAGGGAGAGGCTGGACGCCAGGTGCGCGGACACAGAAGCGTCTAAGCACAGCTTCCTCCTTGCCGCTCCGGGAAGTGGGCAGCCAGCCCAGGTGAGGGTCCAAAGGGATGTCCTGGGGGGGCTCAGCCTGGGTGCCCACGGCCGTCCCCCCACAGGAACCAGTACCACCTGCACCATGGGGCTGTCCCGGAAGGAGCAGGTCTTCTTGGCCCTGCTGGGGGCCTCGGGGGTCTCAGGCCTCACGGCACTCATTCTCCTCCTGGTGGAGGCCACCAGCGTGCTCCTGCCCACAGACATCAAGGTGCGTCCCCGCCGGCAGGGGAGGCCGGGCCGGTTGCCTCCCACTCATCCCACTGTCTCCCCAGTTTGGGATCGTGTTTGATGCGGGCTCCTCCCACACGTCCCTCTTCCTGTATCAGTGGCTGGCGAACAAGGAGAATGGCACGGGTGTGGTCAGCCAGGCCCTGGCCTGCCAGGTGGAAGGTTAGTGGGCTGTTCTGCAGCCCGGTGCTGGGGTCTGGAGCTCTGTCCCCGGCTGCTGTTCCAGGGCCTGGAATCTCCTCCTACACTTCTAATGCTGCACAGGCTGGTGAGAGCCTGCAGGGCTGCTTGGAGGAGGCGCTGGTGCTGATCCCAGAGGCCCAGCATCGGAAAACACCCACGTTCCTGGGGGCCACGGCTGGCATGAGGTTGCTCAGGTGAGGCAGGCATGGCCTTGGCACCCACGGGGGCCAGCTCCAGCCCCTGGTCCTCTGTGCCCAGCCGGAAGAACAGCTCTCAGGCCAGGGACATCTTTGCAGCAGTCACCCAGGTCCTGGGCCGGTCTCCCGTGGACTTTTGGGGTGCCGAGCTCCTGGCCGGGCAGGCCGAAGGTGCCTTTGGTTGGATCACTGTCAACTACGGCTTGGGGACGCTGGTCAAGGTGCCACAGGCTGCCTGAGGGCGGGGGCTGGTGCTCCCAGCTGAGTGGCCCCTTCTGTGCCCAGTACTCCTTCACTGGAGAATGGATCCAGCCTCCGGAGGAGATGCTGGTGGGTGCCCTGGACATGGGAGGGGCCTCCACCCAGATCACGTTCGTGCCTGGGGGCCCCATCTTGGACAAGAGCACCCAGGCCGATTTTCGCCTCTACGGCTCCGACTACAGCGTCTACACTCACAGCTACCTGTGCTTTGGACGGGACCAGATGCTGAGCAGGCTCCTCGTGGGGCTGGTACAGGTCAGCTGGCCCTGGGGAGGGTGCATGGGGCTGGCTGGTGCTCAGGCCTCCCTGCCCTCTGCAGAGCCGCCCGGCTGCCCTGCTCCGTCACCCGTGCTACCTCAGCGGCTACCAGACCACACTGGCCCTGGGCCCGCTGTATGAGTCACCCTGTGTCCACGCCACGCCCCCGCTGAGCCTCCCCCAGAACCTCACAGTTGAAGGGACAGGCAACCCTGGAGCCTGCGTCTCAGCCATCCGGGAACTTTTCAACTTCTCCAGCTGCCAGGGCCAGGAGGACTGCGCCTTTGACGGGGTCTACCAGCCCCCGCTGCGGGGCCAGTTCTATGTGAGCACCTACACTGCCCCCACCAGGGGTCCGCGAAGGCACAGCCACCTCCCCTCTCACTCAGGCCTTCTCCAACTTCTACTACACCTTCCACTTCCTGAACCTCACCTCCAGGCAGCCCCTGAGCACGGTCAACGCCACCATCTGGGAGTTTTGCCAGAGGCCCTGGAAACTGGTGGGTGGGCCCTGGGCTCCCTGGCTGCAGCGCTCACCTCGCCTCTTGGTCTCCTGGGCCCCAGGTGGAGGCCAGCTACCCTGGGCAGGACCGCTGGCTGCGGGACTACTGTGCCTCAGGCCTGTACATCCTCACCCTCCTGCACGAGGGCTACGGGTTCAGCGAGGAGACCTGGCCCAGCCTCGAGTTCCGAAAGCAGGTGACTGCCTCCCCTGGGCGTGGGCGGGGCGTCCCGCAGCCCTGAGCAGCCGTGTGTCCCGCAGGCGGGCGGTGTGGACATTGGCTGGACACTGGGCTACATGCTGAACCTGACCGGGATGATCCCGGCCGATGCGCCGGCTCAGTGGCGGGCAGAGAGCTACGGCGTCTGGGTGGCCAAAGTGGTGTTCATGGTGCTGGCCCTGGTGGCGGTGGTGGGGGCTGCCTTGGTCCAGCTCTTCTGGTTGCAGGACTAGTGGGAAGGCGGAGGTGGGCCCCCACAGAGCCCACAGGCAGCTGCGTCCCGGATGCTGGAGGCTTCCTGAGCCCTGAGCGCCGTGGGGCCTTGCTCTGTGGCTCTGCCCACGGTCAGGTGACAGCCACCTCCAGGGCACCGTCAGGGTGGTGCTGGCCACAGAGGCTGCATGACCTCCCCTCCCGGCGTCCCTCCCCCAACCTCCTTCCGCAACTGGGCTTCCAGGGCCGTAGGTGCCTTTCTGCACACAGGCCGCCAGGACTCGTGGTGTCTCCAGGCTGTGTGACTGCAGGGCCACATGCTGCCTGCAAACAGGGCAAGACCACGGAGGCACAGGGGTCCTGCTCCTGATGGGGCCTCAGGAGGGGCGGAGAGGGGTGGAAGGGAGGGAGCTGCCCCACCTGGACCCCCGCTCTCCCTGCTGTTGTCTGAGCAGATGGATGGAGTCCAGGCCTGGGGGCTTCTGCTGGGCCAGCCCGGCCTCCCACACCCACTTGGAGGGTGAGACTGCAGTGGGGGTTGTTTTTATTAAAAGCATCATGGACACAGCATCATTAGGGCTGATCTCCCTGCTGGGATCGGG